CTCGAGTCTCCTCACCATTCCTTGGACCGTGTCTTAGTCCCTAGAGAGGCAGAGCCTGAGGGGCCCTTCCTGAGATGGATGAGAAGTAAGAGGGAACCTCACTGACTCGTCCATCTCATAGGAAACCCAAATCTTCAGCCATAAAGAAGGCCCGTGTGTGGATTTTCCTTCCTCAGTCCCTGCTGCTGGGGAGGGTGGGTGATTCTGGGTGAAACTAGAAGGTCCCAGTGCTTGAGAGAGAGCCCAGCCAGAGGGGCCACGTGATAGGCAGGACCTGCCTGGAAGGATGGTGTGACTCCATCTTAACCTTCTCCTTTCCCTCTTCCGCCTGCCTAACTTCCTGGGGGATCTCCAAGTTCTTAACAATTAACCTCCAAGACTTCAGGGATTTTCCCCCCTGATCCCTTTCTGCTTTTGCTGCTTCCTGTTTCACAATCCCAGAAAACCTGGGCAGCCAGGACCTCACCCGTCTTTCCTCCCGGTGCCCCTTCCCCCTGTACCTTCTCTTTTCTGCCTCTTGGGCTTGCCACACTTTCCTGGCCCCAACTGTCTCCTGCCCCAGATTTTCCGGTTCCTGGGTCAGGTTAGGCCTCAGCCCTGGGTGTGGTGGTCAGAACCCTGGCTGGTAGCCAGTGTGTGCTTAGCCTTCCCTGCTGCCTTCCTAAGTGCTGGGTCTGTTTTTAGTCTGAGGCTGGGGGAGAGGTGTTCAGTTCTCTTTCCCCACTCTACCTGAAAACTTCGGATTACTCTTTGGACCTCAGAGGGTGTCTGTGGCTTGGGAGGCTGGTGTTTCATGTGCTCAGGCCTGTCTGATGGAATCGGGCAAATGCAAGGCCTAAGAATAAGTAACTTGCCTGGATCTGGAATGGTTAAGAGGTAGCCGAGTTCCCCTATTGCTGGCTAGTGGAGGGGGTACCGTGGGGTCCCCAGCACTATTTGGCCCCACCCTGACCCAGTTAGCCTTGACTCACTTGTTTTGAGTCACAGCCTGGATACAAAGGCACCACCTGGAAGACAGATGTCTGTATTGGGGTACAGGGCTGCCCTGAGACCTCATAACCTCTACATCTAGGAAGAACTGCCCTCCACTTCCAAATGTAAGAAAGGACATTTTCTTTGTAGCTTGAGGGATAGAGGTGTCACTGTAGAAGGGATTTCTCCTCTTTTGGGTGAAGGGTTAGAAATTCCATCAAGTGAGAAGAGCACACCTCCCCTGGCCCTTCCCCACAAGTGCCTATACTCTAGGTGAGGGAGCCAGGTGGGATGATGCTTTGGGGGGAGATGCCTATCTGCTCAGGCCCCTGTCTTCCTCTCTCTTCCCTCTAGACCCATCCTTTATGTAGCTAGAAGTCAGCAGGGCTGGCATATCTGGTGTGCCTCATGCTATTTTTAATCCCATTCGTTCTTTTGTTTCTCCCCCACTGCTGGGGCTGGGCAGCTGGTGGCCTCCTGGGTCCCCTGCCACACCATTCAGCTATCTGCCTCTGAGTGTGCTTTCCATGGGAAGCTGGGGTGGCACGAGACGGTGGCCAGGTAGCCACTTTGCAGTCTGTGCTTCTGCAAAGAACCTCATTTCTCCTTATTTCTGAACTTTCACCCACACACACCCTCTTATGAAGCCTCAGTTTCTCCTCTTCCATCACGCATTTACTGTGGGCATCTTAATGCCCTGGCTCAGGTGTGGGCACTGAAAATACAGAGCTCTAAGTCCCAGCCTTAGACCCTTCAGTCCCCACCCCCACCCCTGGTTCTGGGTGCACACAGATCCACAGAAGAAAGGCCTAGGAAAGGCGTTTGCTATTATTGTCCTATGCCTGTCTCCTGGGATCTCTAACCCCTGGGGGCGCTCGTTTTGTTTTTTGCTTCCCCCTGTTAAGAGGAGGATGGGAGCTAGCTGGTAACAGGACCCAGGCGTCCTGGCTGAGGACCGACTCCTCTGTCCCTGCTCCAGGTCTGGCTTCCTGAGAAGGACGCCCCCTTTCGCTAGCTAACCTCACCCCCTCATCTCACCCCAGATTGACGAGATGCCTGAGGCTGCCGTGAAATCAACAGCCAACAAATACCAAGTCTTTTTTTTCGGGACCCACGAGACGTGAGTGGAGGCCAAAGGGGTATAGGTCGGGAGCTTGAGAGCACAGTCTCCCATCTCTCACCAGGGCATTCCTGGGCCCCAAAGACCTCTTCCCTTACGAGGAATCCAAGGAGAAGTTTGGCAAGCCCAACAAGAGGAAAGGGTTCAGCGAGGGGCTGTGGGAGATCGAGAACAACCCTACTGTCAAGGCTTCCGGCTATCAGGTGAGCCACCGCCTGCCCCAGAGACCCCCTGGGTGCCACTCAGCCTGTGCTGTCTCTGCTGCAGTCCTCCCAGAAAAAGAGCTGTGTGGAAGAGCCTGAACCAGAGCCCGAAGCTGCAGAGGGTGACGGTGATAAGAAGGGGAATGCAGAGGGCAGCAGCGACGAGGAAGGGAAGCTGGTCATTGATGAGCCAGCCAAGGAGAAGAACGAGAAAGGAGCGTTGAAGAGGAGAGCAGGGGACTTGCTGGAGGTAACTGCTGCCTGCCCAGGGCCTGGGCCCCCCTCAGCCCACTTCCTCTGTTGATCCTGCCTAGGACTCTCCTAAACGTCCCAAGGAGGCAGAAAACCCTGAAGGAGAGGAGAAGGAGGCAGCCACCTTGGAGGTTGAGAGGCCCCTTCCTATGGAGGTGGAAAAGAATAGCACCCCCTCTGAGCCCGGCTCTGGCCGGGGGCCTCCCCAAGAGGAAGAAGAGGAGGAGGATGAAGAGGAAGAGGCTACCAAGGAAGATGCTGAGGCCCCAGGCATCAGAGATCATGAGAGGTGAGTGAGCCCCCTGACCCCTTGGCAGCTGGTAACCCTTCTCCCCTCCAACCCTCCCTCACAGCCTGTAGCCACCAATGTTTCAAGAGGAGCCCCCACCCTGTTCCTGCTGCTGTCTGGGTGCTACTGGGGAAACTGGCCATGGCCTGCAAACTGGGAACCCCTTTCCCACCCCAACCTGCTCTCCTCTTCTACTCACTTTTCCCACTCCAAGCCCAGCCCATGGAGATTGACCTGGATGGGGCAGGCCACCTGGCTCTCACCTCTAGGTCCCCATACTCCTATGATCTGAGTCAGAGCCATGTCTTCTCCCTGGAATGAGTTGAGGCCACTGTGTTCCTTCCGCTTGGAGCTATTTTCCAGGCTTCTGCTGGGGCCTGGGACAACTGCTCCCACCTCCTGACACCCTTCTCCCACTCTCCTAGGCATTCTGGACCTCTGGGTTGGGATCAGGGGTAGGAATGGAAAGGATGGAGCATCAACAGCAGGGTGGGCTTGTGGGGCCTGGGAGGGGCAATCCTCAAATGCGGGGTGGGGGCAGCACAGGAGGGCGGCCTCCTTCTGAGCTCCTGTCCCCTGCTACACCTATTATCCCAGCTGCCTAGATTCAGGGAAAGTGGGACAGCTTGTAGGGGAGGGGCTCCTTTCCATAAATCCTTGATGATTGACAACACCCATTTTTCCTTTTGCCGACCCCAAGAGTTTTGGGAGTTGTAGTTAATCATCAAGAGAATTTGGGGCTTCCAAGTTGTTCGGGCCAAGGACCTGAGACCTGAAGGGTTGACTTTACCCATTTGGGTGGGAGTGTTGAGCATCTGTCCCCCTTTAGATCTCTGAAGCCACAAATAGGATGCTTGGGAAGACTCCTAGCTGTCCTTTTTCCTCTCCACACAGTGCTCAAGGCCAGCTTATAGTCATATATATCACCCAGACATAAAGGAAAAGACACATTTTTTAGGAAATGTTTTTAATAAAAGAAAATTACAAAAAAAAATTTTAAAGACCCCTAACCCTTTGTGTGCTCTCCATTCTGCTCCTTCCCCATCGTTGCCCCCATTTCTGAGGTGCACTGGGAGGCTCCCCTTCTATTTGGGGCTTGATGACTTTCTTTTTGTAGCTGGGGCTTTGATGTTCCTTCCAGTGTCATTTCTCATCCACATACCCTGACCTGGCCCCCTCAGTGTTGTCACCAGATCTGATTTGTAACCCACTGAGAGGACAGAGAGAAATAAGTGCCCTCTCCCACCCTCTTCCTACTGGTCTCTCTATGCCTCTCTACAGTCTCGTCTCTTTTACCCTGGCCCCTCTCCCTTGGGCTCTGATGAAAAATTGCTGACTGTAGCTTTGGAAGTTTAGCTCTGAGAACCGTAGATGATTTCAGTTCTAGGAAAATAAAACCCGTTGATTACTATATTGGATTCTGACTGATTCTTTGGGGGTGTATT